TAAGGGCGGACCCCACCCAGCTTCAGATCCCTTTGATCCCCCCAAGCTTCAACATTCCTACCCTGTAATTATCCCTGCCAGCTTTACTACCTTGGAGGAAAGAAATAACCACGGGTGGGGCTGGAGGGCCTGCTGATGTGCTTGCACTGGGGAGAAATCACTAGAAAGGAAGGCATGGATGGGATTTGGGGTAGGGGGGTGGTGATACAGCCTGGAAGGCTGGGGTTGAAGAGACTGGGAAGGAGGAAGGCCCATCTGGGGAATCAGAGCCAGCATGTACCAGGAGGAGTAAGACTAGGAACAGGGAGTGAAGATAGGGGAGACACAGGTGCCCAGGAGAGCAGCTCTTTTCAAAAATATTGATCTCAGGACCTCTTTACACTTTTCAAAGTTACTTAAGACTCTGAAGAGCTTTTCTTTATGAGGTTATATCAATATTTACTACATTAAAAATTAAAACAGAAAATTTAAAGTAGGTATTTATTGATTTATTTAAACAATAAAAATAATAAAGTATTACATGCTAACAAAATACAGTTTTGTGAAAAATAACTATTATTTCTCCACAGCACAGTGAGAAGCTGAGCATTGCTTTACATTTTTGTGAATCTAGTGTCAGGCTTCGTGGGAGATGCCTGGGTTTTCCTATCTGCTTCTGCATTCAGTCTGTTGGGATATGTTGTTTTCGTTGAAGTCCAGTATATGAAGAAAATCTGACCTTACACAGATAGTTGCAAAAGGAGGACCCTCAAGGACCCTGTGAAAGGGTATCAGGGATCCTCAGGGGTTCTTGTTGGTCCACAGACTGCTGCTGAGGATAAAGGAGTTTGAGGACTCCAGAGGATGCTGAGAGCATGCTGTGGGGCCCCTCCCTGTCCCCACTGGGGCCCTTGGTGCCTGCTGGGGGAGACTCTTTCTTCCTTTTTTATAGCCCTATAAAGCTCAAGGCACGGGGGATATAAGGCAGGCAGAGCCGGGCTGGGGAGGGGGGTGGGCAGGAGGTAGAGGCGGTCCTGACACGGGCAGACTGCGATGAAACCCCAGTTTGTTGGGATCTTGCTCAGCTCCCTGCTAGGGGCTGCCTTGGGTAAGGAGGCGGCCAGCTAGCTTCTCACACAGGCCCAGGTCCAGCGCCTCTTTTCTCCTGCCAGGAAACCGAATGCGGTGCTACAACTGTGGTGGAAGCCCCAGCAGTTCTTGCAAAGAGGCCGTGACCACCTGTGGCGAGGGCAGACCCCAGCCAGGCCTGGAACAGATCAAGCTACCTGGAAACCGTGAGTCCTCAGTTTCTCCCTCTTCCAGCAGCGTCCAACACCCCAGTTTCATTCTCTCTCTCAGCCCCAGTGACCTTGATTCACCAACATCCAGCCTGCGTCGCAGCCCATCATTGCAATCAAGTGGAGACAGAGTCGGTGGGAGACGTGACTTATCCAGCCCACAGGGACTGCTACCTGGGAGACCTGTGCAACAGCGCCGTGGCAAGCCATGTGGCCCCTGCAGGCATTTTGGCTGCAGCAGCTACCGCCCTGACCTGTCTCTTGCCAGGACTGTGGAGCGGATAGGGGGAGTAGGAGTAGAGAAGGGAACAAGGGAGCAAGGGAACAAGGGACATCTGAACATCTAATGTGAGAAGAGAAACATCCTTCTGTGAGTCATTAAAATCTATGAACCACTCTACAGCTGACTGGAAAATTACATCTATCTTTGGT